TTTTTATCTTCCGGGGAGAAAAAAAAAACCCAAAAGACAAAAAAAAAAAAAAAAAAGGTCATAGCGTCCCTGGGTGGGCTCGAACCACCAACCTTTCGGTTAACAGCCGAACGCGCTAACCGATTGCGCCACAGAGACCGAGTCGACTACCGGCGTAGTAGTGAGCCGAGTCAATGGGAGCGAGCCTGGACGGCGCAGACGCCGTAAGAGATGCCGCCATCGGGCGAAATAAGTGGAACCCGGGGGAGAAAGGGAAGGATCCTGATGGGGGAGGGAGGCGAAAGAGCTTGGGAGGAGAGGACGCGGGACGTGCACGCCCTTCCTCCATTGGAACGGCGAGAGGTCGACTCTGGCTATCCTCAGGTTCTACCTCAAACGTGGAGAGGCGCGGAACGTCCCTTTTTAGGGTGACCTGAGATTGAGGATACGTGAAGTCGGGCCGCAGGAAGTCCCCCAAATCAGAACAAGCTTCGGCTTCCAAACTCCCTTTCACAGCTGAACCCCTGCAGCCGCAAAATACCCGCGACGCCTACACGCGACGCCTTCCCCTTCCCACCTGCATCATTAAATTTCCATTTAATGGGCGCCTCCTATATACTAGGCACTGTTGTGGGCCAGTGAATATTCCGAGCCTAGGCAAGTGCCTGGTACACAGTAAACGCAGGATTTCTGGAGTGAATAAATAAGCTAGCACGACTAATACGACGAACTCATACATCACGTTGATAAGCGTCACGGTGCCCCTTCAGCTGGGGCCGCAGCTTCCTAAACCCAGTTTCACCAGCCCACGTGCGCGCAGGCTCCGCCCCCAGTCCCTGAGGTCCCGAGTCCAGGTCCGCCGAGATCCCACTATGCACCGTGTCGCAAGTCTCTTCCGCAGCCACAGTGACTTTTCACTTCCGCTTTTCCCGCCTCCGTTTTGACTTTGCAACCAAACTACCTGTACTGGTGACCGACAGGGACGTGTGACCAATAGAAAGCCCAGATGTCCAGGAAGAGTCCGCCTATCAGCCAATGAAGAGACAGCAGTGAGAGCGGTTGCGCAGTGAAGGCTAGACCCGGTTTACTGGAATTGCTCTGGCGATCGAGGGATCCTAGTACACCGCAATCATGGTGAGATGGGGAGTTAAAGCAAAGGGGCATGGCCGCGCTGACCCCTCCGCTCTGTCTGTCCTAGTCTATTATGTCCTATAACGGAGGGGCCGTCATGGCCATGAAGGGGAAGAACTGTGTGGCCATCGCTGCAGACAGGCGCTTCGGGATCCAGGCCCAGATGGTGACCACGGACTTCCAGAAGATCTTTCCCATGGGTGACCGGCTGTACATCGGTCTGGCCGGGCTCGCCACTGACGTCCAGACAGTGTAAGTTTCAAGGGTCCCCGCCCACACCCAGGTGACTTACTAACTCACTTTTCTCCTACCTCAGTGCCCAGCGCCTCAAGTTCCGGCTGAACCTGTATGAGTTGAAGGAAGGTCGGCAGATCAAACCTTATACCCTCATGAGCATGGTGGCCAACCTCTTGTATGAGAAACGGTGAGTGCAAGTGTAGCTAGCACTGAGGGAATCTGGTTTCTCTCTCTGATGCTGGCCCCCACAGGTTTGGCCCTTACTACACTGAGCCAGTCATTGCCGGGTTGGACCCGAAGACCTTTAAGCCCTTCATTTGCTCTCTAGACCTCATCGGCTGCCCCATGGTGACTGATGACTTTGTGGTCAGTGGCACCTGCGCCGAACAAATGTACGGAATGTGTGAGTCCCTCTGGGAGCCCAACATGGTACGTTGGTGGCATGGAGAGGGGCTGGGCTCTGTGGTTTGAAGGGGTTCCACTCTGTTGGCAGGATCCGGATCACCTGTTTGAAACCATCTCCCAAGCCATGCTGAATGCTGTGGACCGGGATGCAGTGTCAGGCATGGGAGTCATTGTCCACATCATGTGAGTATGGGCTGGGAGAAGTCTAGAAGCTCAGATGTTTTCTTGTGATTTTCTCCCTCTGCAGCGAGAAGGACAAAATCACCACCAGGACACTGAAGGCCCGAATGGACTAACCCTGTTCCCAGAGCCCACTTTTTTTTCTTTTTTTGAAATAAAATAGCCTGTCTTTCACTCCTGCTTTTGTCTTTGATGCTTTCCTGCAG